TGTGTGTTCTATATTTTGTCTGGCATCTCCCGGCATACAGTTGTGTTGACGATAAATATTATGGCCATGGATTGAAGATTTATTTTCAATCCATATTACCTGGACAGAAGATAGGGCTCTCTTCTACTAAATACAGCTTTTTTTCTTTTGGAAGACAATCCACTGGCAGGGTTGGGGACTGGGGAAGTGGTGGCCACAGCCCATCTTAGGGCTTCTTCAAAGGCGAGCTGACCTACCTTCTCCGTGCCCCATTCCCTGTCTCTGGCCCTGGTAGCCTCCTCCTTCTTGGAAGCATGGAGGTGGAAACACTGAGGTGGCAACGAGAGACTCCCACGGAATCTCAACGCCTGGAGGGGAGGGATTTTCTATCCATGGCCATCTCTTCACCCTCCAGCACAAAGTTGGGTGACTAGCAAGTGCTCATTCAGTGCTGATGAACTTCAGTTCAAAAGCATCAGGTGCAAAGAGAGGGAAGACGTGTGCTCCTGATTTATTTTTAATAGCCCACATTTGACATGGAAAACAAAAAGTTTCTCTGAAATCCTTGGAAACCGCTGCAGTGGGGCGGGACCCTGGTCCCCGGAGCTTTAATGCACATCTTGGGCGTCACTTTTGGTTCTAAGGTGGCCCCAGGTCCCTCCTTTAAGATGGGAATAACCATGCCTGACTCTTTCCCCACGGACACCACACTGTCCTAGTTTGTGTTCTCTACGCGACCACGAGCTCCTTGAGACAAGGGGTTGAGCCTGCTCCGGCTCATCCCGAGAGCCGGCGCAGCGACTGGCGCAACGAAAGGGAAATGAACGAATGAATGAACGAACGAAAGTGGAGTGGTGGAGAGGACCACAGAAGACGCGGTCATCCAGCGCGTGAACCTTCACCACTGCTGGGCTGTGGACCCTCACTTCCGCCGCCAGGAAGTTTCGGGGTCGCCCACCTTCCCTCCCAGGCTGCTCCGCGTCGGCGGCGCCCCGCGCGATTGGCTGCGCCGCCCCCACGTGACGCCGGGGTGGCGGCGGCGGTTGCCCGGGTGACGGCTGCGGAGGTGGCGGCCGGGCTGGGATAGCGCGAGTGTCCGCGGCCGAGCAGCAGGTAAGCGCGTCCCCGGATGCAGCCGGGCCACCCTCCGCCCGCCGTCCTGGTGCTGGGAGGAGCAGCGGTGCGTTTGGAGGGCCGAGGCTCTGCGGACCTCTTGTTCCGAGGAAAAACCCGACGCGCCCGCTCCGCCGCCGCCGGATGCTACCACTTCTCGCCTGCGGTCCAGGGATCTTTCTTCGGCAAGGGCCGAGGCGGCCGCCTGGACATCCCAAGAAAGGACAGGCCCAGCTGCTTCCCGCAAGTAGTCCCTGATCTTTGCTGCAGTGGGCGAAAGCTGTTGTCTTGTATTTTTGCCTTCTAGAGATTTTTGCTGTGAGAATTAATTACCAGTAACAGTTCAATATGGGGGACATTCTGGCTCATGAATCTGAATTACTTGGACTAGTGAAAGAGGTAGGTATATTATACAAAGCAGAGGTCACAGATGCTGTTGAATTGAATTATTTATTTTTTATAGTATTTAGATTTTGCTGAATTTGAAGACACCTTGAAAACATTTTCAAAAGAATGCAAAATAAAAGGAAAACCATTGTGTAAAACAGTAGGCGGATCTTTCAGAGACTCCAAATCATTGACAATTCAGGTAACATTTTGCTTATTTTTCATCCCTGTAGAACGAGGTATGTAGTCTGATGTCTTCTCCACAGAAGGATCTTGTCGCTGCATTTGACAACGGAGACCAGAAGGTGTTCTTCGATCTGTGGGAGGAGCACATTTCAAGTTCCATCCGAGATGGGGACTCCTTTGCCCAGAAGCTGGAATTCTATCTCCACATCCATTTTGCCATCTATCTTTTGAAGTACTCTGTGGGGAGACCGGTGGGTTTACCTGGTGATGCGGGTGGGTCTGAAGACCTCAAACAAGTGTTTTCCCTTCTTCTAGGACAAAGAGGAGCTGGATGAAAAGATTTCCTACTTCAAAACCTACCTGGAGACCAAAGGGGCAGCCTTGAGCCAGACCACAGAGTTTCTTCCTTTCTATGCCCTTCCTTTTGTTCCCAACCCTATGGTGCACCCCTCATTTAAAGAACTCTTCCAGGTAAATGTCAGCTTTTAACTCTTGTGTCAGATATGTTTGTATTTTTGTTCCCTTTTTTCTTTAGGATTCCTGGACTCCAGAGTTAAAGTTGAAGTTGATAAAGTTTCTAGCTTTAATATCTAAAGCCAGCAACACGCCAAAGCTTTTAACAATATATGTATCCTTTTGAAGCAAATAGAGACCACCTATGCCTGTTTTCCTGAACTTCTTTTTCATCCCAGAAGGAGAATGGACAAAGTAACAAAGGTAAATCATCTAGATTTAAATTTGTCTAAGAAATTGATGTTGTTTGTTTTAACTGTCTTCCTAGAAATCTTGCAGCAGCTCCACCAGCAGCTGGTTGAAGCTGAACGTAGGTCAGTGACATACCTCAAACGGTACAATAAGATCCAGGCCGACTACCACAATCTCATTGGAGTCACAGCAGAGCTGGTGGATTCTCTAGAGGCCACAGTCAGCGGCAAGATGGTAAGGAAGATCCCTAATTGTGTGTATGTCTGCATCACCAGATGTCTTTGTATCCTCCTTGCAGATCACCCCTGAGTACCTCCAGAGCGTCTGTGTCCGCCTGTTCAGTAACCAGATGCGGCAGAGCCTGGCGCATAGTGTGGACTTCACGAGGCCTGGGACGGTGAGGCTCTGCGCTCAGGGCAGGGTGCCCGTCCATCTGTTTTCTTCTGTCCTCTTCCCCCCAGGCATCCACCATGTTACGAGCCTCCTTGGCACCCGTGTAAGTAACTGCTCTTAGGAATTTTTATTAAGTTCTTTCTCTTTGAACTTGTGTTGCTGAGTAGGAAATTGAAGGATGTCCCATTACTGCCCTCCTTGGATTATGAGAAACTGAAGAAGGATTTGATTTTGGGGAGTGACCGCTTGAAAGCCTTCTTGTTGCAGGCTCTGCGCTGGGTAGGTACCTTTGTCTTAAAGTTAGAAAACAAGGTCTCACTACTTTTGTTTTTCTTTGCTCCAGCGCTTGACCACATCCCATCCTGGAGAGCAGAGGGAGACCGTTCTGCAAGCCTACATCAGCAATGACCTCTTGGACTGTTATAGCCACAACCAGGTTGGTAAGAGGTGGGGCCAGATCCCAGCCAGACCTTGTTTTTCCTCTTGACGTTTTCCCCCAGAGGAGTGTGCTTCAGTTGCTGCACTCCACGAGCGACGTGGTGCGGCAGTACATGGCCAGGCTCATCAATGCTTTTGCGTCACTGGCAGAAGGTGAGACATCAGCTTTGCTTCAAAGATAAGAGTTTCACCTGTTTCATCTCTGGTGTATTATCAGGTCGCCTCTACCTTGCCCAGAACACAAAGGTGCTGCAGATGCTGGAGGGAAGGCTGAAGGAGGAGGACAAGGATATCATCACCAGGGAGAATGTTCTTGGGGCCCTGCAGAAGTTCAGTCTCAGGTAACGACTGTGCAATAGGTCACGGTGTCTCCGTTTGTATTTACCGTAGGCTCTTTCTTCCCAGGCGCCCGCTGCAGACAGCGATGATTCAAGACGGCCTCATCTTCTGGCTGGTTGATGTTCTGAAGGACCCTGACTGCCTGTCTGACTACACGCTGGAGTACTCGGTGGCTTTGCTCATGAACCTCTGCCTCCGCAGCACAGGTCTCAGCCCCGACCCTCATTCTAGTGCAAGATGTCATGTTTAGCTTTGATTTGTTTCCCATAGGGAAGAACATGTGTGCCAAGGTGGCAGGCCTCGTGCTCAAAGTCCTTTCGGATCTTCTTGGCCATGAAAACCATGAGGTACTCATTCAGCACTGCTGGCCCTGGGCTCGGCAAATAACTGGTTTTTTTCCTCCCCTTAAAGATACAGCCGTATGTGAATGGAGCTCTGTACAGCATCCTTTCTGTTCCATCCATTCGTGAGGAAGCAAGAGCAATGGTAAGAAAGCGTGCCTGAGAAACATGTGAGCTATGTTAACTATTACTTTCGCCAATACTTCTAGGGAATGGAAGACATCCTACGCTGCTTCATCAAAGAAGGCAATGCTGAAATGATCCGCCAGATAGAATTCATCATCAAGCAGCTAAATTCCGGTCAGTTTGATGCAAGAATCTTTGATCTATCTCCATTATTCATTGATTCTTTTTTTCTTTATAGAAGAGCTACCAGATGGTGTTCTTGAATCTGATGATGATGAAGATGAAGATGATGAAGTAAGTTGGAGGTTCTTGACACCACATAGAAACCATGGCATTCACCCCATGTCTCCTGAAACAGGAGGACCATGACATCATGGAAGCCGATCTGGACAAAGACGAACTGATCCAGCCCCAGCTCGGAGAACTCTCAGGAGAGAAGCTTCTGACCACGGAGTACCTGGGGGTAAGTGCCACACAAAGGGTGGGGATCCTGAACTCCAGCCCTTTTTTCTCTTTCCTTCCACCAGATCATGACCAACACGGGGAAGACAAGGCGGAAGGGGCTGGCTAATGTGCAGTGGAGCGGGGATGAGCCCCTGCAAAGGCCCGTCACCCCCGGCGGCCACAGAAACGGGTACCCAGTGTAAGTCAGGGCTAAAGGAAGCGGGAATTGACTACTCACTGCCGTTTTTCATGTTTTTCTCCAGGGTGGAAGACCAACACACACCTCCCCAGACAGCCCAGCACGCCAGAAACGGCCACCCGCAGGCCCTGCCAGCCGCTCACGAGGCTGTCTACAGGGAGGGCAAGCCCAGCACCCCGGAGTCCTGCGTCTCCTCTTCATGTAAGAATGTGGGCAGCACACTGGGTCAGTTCATGTGGACTGAACTTTCTCTCCTCCTCCCCAGCAGCCATCATCGCCAAGCCAGGAGAGTGGCTCCCAAGAGGACGCCAGGAAGAGCCTCGCCCAGCCCCCACGGGGACCCCCCGCCAGCCAAGGGAGGCGCCCCAGGACCCAGGCAATGGAGTGACCACCAGGTAAGGGGGATATCACAAGGCCTCGAACCTGAGCTGGGACTCCAGGTTGCACGTTTTGTTCTAGGGAATGTGCATCAGCCTTCACCTGCAAGCCCCGGGCCCCCTGCACTCCAGAGATGCTGGACTGGAACCCACCCAAGGCAAAGGCGTCAGTTCTGGCCCCTCTGTTCTCTTCGTGTGGCCCCCAGCAGGCCAGCCGCCCCGGCTCCACAGCGTCCTCCACAAGGGGCCTGCCGAGTAAGTCAGCCTGGGCCCCACTGGCGTGGGAGCACTGGCATCTTGCTCTGGCTTTTCTCTCCAGGCAGCCAGTCTCACAGGAAGTAAGGATGTCCCCGGGTGTCCCCATCACGTTGCCGGAGGACCAGCCAGCTTCCCGCTCTCAGCTGGCAGCAGCTGCCGGTGATGGATGTGAAGGGACAGTTGTCCACAAGACTCTGGGAGCTGAGGGGAGGCCGGCTCTCCAGGCAGCACCAGAGCAAGGCCATCGCAGCCCCGCCAGCCGGGTCACTTTCTCCCAGGGCAGAGCCACCAAGGAGGGCTGGGGAGAGCCTGGCATTGCCCTCCTGGAGAGGGGAATTTCCTGCTCACCCTTCACACACAGAGGAGAGGGGTGGCTTTTGCCCGCAGGAGATCTTCTGGCCCCAGAAACAGCAGGTGCTGGATTTGCAGCCCTGGCCCTCCAGGCCCCAACAGGGCGACAGTGTAGGGCCAGCCTGGAGCAGGGCTTTTCCAAGGCTGCTGAAGCCAGCCCTCCTCACTTGGGCTGACTACCAGGACCCAGAAGGAACTCAGGGTGAAGCTCATTTTATTCTCAAGCCTGCGTCTCAGCAGCAAAGTTGGTGTTTTCTTCCTGTGTTAAAATCTGAGAAAGAAGGCCAGGTGCGGTGGCTCACGCCTGTAATTCCAGGACTTTGGAAGGCTGAGGCGGGCAGATCACGAGGTCAGGAGATCGAGACCATCCTGGCTAACGTGGTGAAACCCCGTCTCTACTAAAAAAATACAAAAAAATTAGCCGGGCGTGGTGGCGGGCGCTTGTAGTCCCAGCTACTCTGGAGGCTGAGGCAGGAGAATGGCGTGAACCCGGGAGGCGGAGCTTGCAGTGAGCCGAGATCGTGCCACTGCACTCTAGCCTGGGTGACAGAGCGAGACTCCGTCCCCAAAAAAAAAATTCTGAGAATATGGTGTGTTCCAGCCTCTTCAAAGCTCTGCTCTTCTGCACACGTTTTTTGAAGGCCTTAAAAAGGCCACCAGTGTGACCAGGGAGCACCCTCTGCCTCCCTCCCTGCACTGGGACCATAAACATAAACAGCTCTACCAGCAAAGTGACCCATCCCGCGGGGGAGGCCTGCGCACGCCCCTCACCAGGGCTGTCATCAGAATCCAGTCTTAGGACAGAGGAAGGATGTTTGCCTTCAGGACCAGCAAGTCACAGGTGTCCTGGATGTTACCCAAGCTCTAAAATCAAATAAAACCCATCAGTATTTAGTGGTGTGTGTGTGTGTGTGTGTGTGTGTGTGTGTGTGTGTGTGTGTGTGTGTGTGTGTATGAGTGTATGAAGGGAAATGGAAAGCAGAGAAAAGTCGCGTGCCCTCCCCCAGGCACCTGATCTGCCCACAGACCCTTCAATGGGGACATCTCTGGTCCCAATGGTCGTAAATAAAGGCTAAGCGCTGGATTTTTCCATGGCCCCCTGACTCCTCAGGAGCGCAGGCAGAGGAGGTAAACAGGAGGCCAGGTTACCCATGAGATGACCAGAAGCTCATCCAGGGCCGGGACCCTGGTTCATCTCGTGAATTCTTGGCAGCGGCTCCAGGCTGGGCACATTAGATGCTGTCATGTGACTGGCCTGGTGGCCACCTCTTGGTTCTCTGGAAATGTGTCCACTCTGTGCTCAGGGAAGAAGGCTGCCGTCCTGACCTGTCAGCCACCAGGCCCTCTCTGAACTCCTCACTTGACCCGGAGGCATTGGGAGCAAACACAAAGCTCGCCCCTGGTGTCAGTGGTGCAGACAGAGGAAAAGCAGAGGGTCCGCAAAATGCAACTCCTCCGTGGTGAGACTTTGAAAAGGTGTAGAGTGGTTGCAGACAAACAGCAAAGGAGTGGAATGGAAAAATCTCTCTTGCTCCCCACAAGAAGTCCACTCCCCTACGGATTCCTCAGATGCCACTGGCTGGCACAGCCTTTCCCGCCCTTGGTGTGGGAGCAGCAGAAGTCCAGCGGGGGTGGGAGAATCATCGGGGTCAGGTCAGTGTCTCCCTCGTCTGAAGTCAACCACTACTTTTCCCTCAAGCCTACCAAAGAGCTAAAGTCTGATCTGTAGATGTCTGATGGTTTGAGGAGAAGAAAAGATAGTCTTTTAGAGAAGTGGGGAGTATCCAACTTAGGGTCAAAATACACTGAGATTAGGCCGGGCACAGTGGCTCACACCTGTAATCCCAGTGCTTTGGGAGGCCGAGGCGGATGGATCACTTGAGGCCTCCAGGAGTTCGAGACCAGCCTGGCCAACATGGCGAAACCCCGTCTCTACTAAAATACAAAAAATTAGCTGGATGTGGTGGTGGGTGCCTGTAATCTCAGCTACTCAAGGAGGCTGAGGCACAAGAATAGCTTGAACCGGGAGATGGAAGATGCAGTGAGCCAAGATCACGCCCCTGCACTCCAGCCTGGGCGACAGAGACTCCGTCAAAAAAAAAAAAAAAATACATTGAGATTACCAGGTGGGGTATGTGTGGTTCTTCCAGGAAAGTGCTGAAAATATCACCCAGGCCTCTGCGCCACGCCCTGGGAGAGTACACTCCTGGGCTCACGCCTCTGCATTCCAAGGCTGACAGCTAGAAATATACTTTGTAAAATACCAACAACTTATTCACAAATATTCCAACTATCTACCAGCTCCAATGAGCTTGCTGAGGATGGGTATGACCCCAGTCTAAGGGGAAAGAATCTAAAACACAAGTAAACCTGTTTAAAGGCCAGATCTCCAGATGGAGATCCAAGCAGATGGCGCCTAAGGTTTGCCCTTGAAAACTACCAAGGAAGCCACAGAGAGGGATCTTTGGACCTTCTGGAAAATGGTAAGGCCCCAGGTAGATTATGGCTCCTCTGCCCTGGAGGCTGAGCCGCCCCTCTGGTTACCTCACATCTTCTGGTTTCTTCTGAGTGGGACTTGATCTCATTTCTGCATTCACAGCAAGGTGGAACTGTCTGGCAAGAGCTTAAATTAGGACCTGTGGTGGGGACTTTAATAGGCAGGTGGAGGTTTGAGATCCAGTGAGATGCCAGAGATTAGTCAATAGGTGAGGAAAGATTTGGCCCAAATCAAAAGAGCTAAAAAAAAAATAATAAAATAAAAATAAAAATAAAATAGTTGAACAAATAAGGTTCATGAAAAAAAAAGAAAAGAAAGAAAAGGTAAAGAAAAGAAATCCATGATAAAATATCAAACTTTTTAATAAAAACAAGTCTGGCCCTGTACTTGGATGACCCCACCTGGCTTGTCTAACCCTAATCCCAGCCCCAGTTTTAATAAAACTGTATTTACAAAATAGGCAGCTGGGACGTGGACCAGAGATACCAATTTGATTTTTTTTAAATATTACATTAAAATATTACATCATGTGTCTTCATTACTGAGTTTTGGGGTAGCCCTTTAAATTTTGTATGCAAGGTGAATACCTCACCCCTCTCTCCTGGCCTAGAATCTGGGGGATCCTCCTGTCCCTCCCACAGTGCCTGATAGCACAGCCTGGGGCTGGTGGTGTGCCTGTTTGCCTAGCTTTATCTCTCCAGATACTATTTGGGGTGTGCTGTTCTAAGAAGTGATTAGGTTAGCTTTTGCATATTAACAAACTACCTCTGAAACTTAGTGGCTTAAACCAACAAATGTATTAGCTTTATAATGATTTGGATCAGTGATGGGGGCTGGGCACGGACAGGCGATTCTTCTGCTGGGCTTGGCTGAACTCAACTATGTCTTATGGTCAGAGGGCAGTCAGGGGCTTCGCTCATGTCTGGTAGTTGGCTGTTGGCTGAGCCCTTGGTTCTCCTCTGGCTTAGGCTTGTTCACATGGTGGCCTCGGGGCTCCCATGGCAGTTAGAGAAATCAAGCCCAAGTCTCATATCACGTTCACTATTCTCCCATTGTCCAAAGCAGACCACATGGCCAAGGCCCAAGTCTGTGTGAAAGGATGTGGATACAGGGACCCCGAATGAACCAGAGGCAATACTGCTGCAAGCTACCACATAGATGCTGTTCAGAGCTTTGCAGGACCAAATCTTTTAGGGCTGTTTTTCCATTGTGGTATACCCTCTCCATTTAGATTCAATTGAACAAATATATTCTTTGGGGCTGCAGTGTGTCAGATGTGGAGACATGGTCCCACTGGCTTTCAAGTTGCCATCCATCTTCTAGGGAGAATTTCTGGCCTTTTCGGATGGCATGGTCCAGGCCGGAGCACCAGCCCCAGGTTGAAACATCAGGCAGGTTTCTAGGAAATGGTTGCAAAATTAGCAAAAAGTCAGGGCTACAGAGCCCTATCCAGAGTCGTCATCTTAAGGTGTCTACTAAAGCCTGGGGGTGGATGGGATCTCAGAAGGGGGACTAGAGAAATAGGAAACTGGGGACAGAACCCGGGGGTGAGAAAGAAGACAGCAGGTGTTGTGGGAAGTCAGGGACCCCAAACGGAGGGACTGGCTGAAGCCATGACAGAAGAACGTGGATTGTGATGATTTCATGGACATTTATTAGTTCCCCCAAATTAATACTTTTGTAATTTCTTATGCCTGTCTTTACTACAGTCTCTAAACATAAGTTGTGAATATTTCATGGACACTTATCACTTCCCCAGTCAATACCCTTGTGATTTCCTATGCCTGTCTTTACTTTAATCTCTTAATCCTGTCAGCTGAGGGGGATGTATGTTGCCTCAGGACCCTGTAATAATTGCATTAACTGCACAAATTGTACAGCATGTGTGTTTGCGCAATATGAAATCTGAGCACCTTGAAAAAAGAACAGGGTAACAGCAATTGTTCAGGGAATAAGAGAGATAACCTTAAACTCTGACCACTGGTGAGTCGGGCGGAACAGAGCCATATTTCTCTTCTTTCAAAAGCAAATGGGAGAAATATCGCTGAATTCTTTTTCTCAGCATGGAACATCCCCTGAGAAAGAGAATGCACACCTGGGGGTGGGTCTCTGAACTGGCCCCCCTCCCCCGGGGGCGTGGTCGTCTCTTATGGTCGAGGCTGCAGAGATGAAATAAACTCCAGTCTCCCATAGCGCTCCCAGGCTTATTAGGAGGAGGAAATTCCCGCCTAATAAATTTTGGTCAGACCGGTTGCTCTCAAACCCTGTCTCCTGATAAGATGTTATCAATGACAATGGTGCCCAAAACTTCATTAGCAATTTTAATTTTGCCTTGGTCCTGTGGTCCTGTGATCTCGCCCTGCCTCCACTTGCCTTGTGATATTCTATTACCCTGTTAAGTACTTGATGTCTGTCACCCACACCTATTCGCACACTCCCTCCCCTTTTGAAAATCCCTAATAAAAACTTGCTGGTTTTTGTGGCTTGTGGGGCATCACGGATCCTACCAACGTGTGATGTCTCCCCCGGACACCCAGCTTTACAATTTCTCTCTTTTGTACTCTGTCCCTTTATTTCTCAA